CACCTGCCTGCCAGTCATGCACACACCTCTGCCTGGCAGCAGAGGTAGTGGTTAGCAGCCAACAGCTTTGGAGCTGGGTGAAAGAGCTGGTCTTAACCATGGAATCTGGAGCCCGTCTCTTAAGCTCTCTAAGCTTCAGTTTCCTCCTCTGTACAATGGGGATAAGAACGTCTATCTAACCAGGCTGTTGTGGGGATTGAGATGATGAATGGAAAGGGCTTAGCACGGTGTTTGGCACAAGATTAAGGGAATGATAAATAGTAGTGTTATTCTTCCCAAGAGGCCTGACCTCCTTTCAGCTTCATCCTCTTCCACATTCCTCATTTAGCAGCACTGGTCAACCCTCTTCACTCGAAGCGGACCTTGAACTTGTATACTGGAGGGCCACTGCTTAGAAACAATTCCGTCTCTCTCCAATATTCTCAGTGTGTCCTACACTATTCATTCTCAGAGCCTCAGATCTACTCTGCTTCTCAGTAATTTTCAACTTCACTAGCCTTCTCTGTTATTTATCCAGGCCTTTATCTCAATACTGGACCTGAGATCTTGAGGAAAGGTGTTTTCTTGCGTAGCATATTGGAAAAATACTTCCTCTCCTCGCCGGGCCTCAAGTTCCTTATGTGGAATGAGTCCACTGGACTGGAATGACTAAAAAAGTCCTTCCAGCTCTGAGATCTTAAATTGACAGAACTTAAGTAGCAAGGACCTTGTAGATTACCGTGTTGATTACCTAGTCCACCCCTCTCCTTTTCCAGAAGAGGAAACAGTGCTATTTTTTCATGGGGGAAAACGTAGTGCTATTCTGCCTGGTCTCCGGGGCAACGCTTCCCAGAGGGCACGCGGCCTTGTTTTCCTATCGGTGCAAAGGGGCACTCGGCGCCTCCAGGGCTCTGGGCGCCGGAAACACGTGTGTGCTCACCTACGTGTACACACGTGAGCACACCTACAGCAGCAGGGGGCGCTCGGGCCGGCAGGGGGCAGCACAGACCCGGCTTGCAATTACCCGGCGCAGCCCCGAGGGAGGAGGGCGTGCTGCAGTCCCGGCGGCAGCGGCGGCGGCGGCGGCGGCGGCGGCTGGAGGTGCAGCCTCCCAGGTGGGAGGCGGGGGCTGCGGGCGCAGGAAAAGGCGCCTTGGGAGCGGGCGCTCGGCGGGGCCTCCTCGGGCCCCGGGCGCGGCGCGGCGAGTGGGAGCGAGCGCGCCAGGACCACGCAGGCGCCCTGCTCCGGCTGGCCCTCGGCCGGCGCGCGGCGCGGGAGCAGCCCGCAGCCCGCCTCCCGCGCCCCCGGCAGCCCCCTGGCAGCCCGCAGCCGCCCGTCCGGAGCAGCCCCTCGGCAGCCCGCGCAGGCCGCCGGCCCGGGAGAGCGCGCGGCGGCGGCGGCGGCGGGACGGCCCCGAGCGCGCCCTCCCGCCTGCGGCCACTCGCAGCCGGCGCTGGCCGGGCCGGCGCGCCCCGCAGGCGGCTAGAGCGCGGCCTCGGCCTCGGCGCGGGCTTGCCCCGGGCCGTAGCCCGCGAGAGGCGGCGCGGGCGGCCGAGGGCACTGACGGCGTCGCGGGACGCTCCCGGGCGGCGGCGCAGCGGCAGCGGCAGCGGCAGCGGCAGCGCAGGGGGCGGAGGCAGGGGGCGCCCCCAGCCAGGATGCTGCGGTTCCTGCGCCGGACCTTTGGCCGCCGCTCCATGCAGCGCTACGCGCGGGGCGCGGCGGGGCGCGGGGCCGCCGGGCTGGGGGACGAGCGCGATGGGGGGCCACGGGGGGGCCCGGCCGCCGCCGCCTCCTCCTCGGCGCTGCCCGCCGCGCCCGGGGGCAGCGTGTTCCCGGCGGGCGGCGGGCCCCTGCTCACCGGCGGCGCGGCCGTGCACATCTCCGCCGCCGGCGCCGCCAAGGCCACCCTCTACTGCCGCGTCTTCCTGCTCGACGGGACCGAAGTGAGCGTGGACCTGCCGGTGAGTGACGGGGCCAGTCTGGGGCACTGGCATAAGTTTTTTCATCTTCCCAATTGTCTTCCAGAAACATGCCAAAGGCCAGGATTTGTTTGATCAGATTGTGTACCACTTGGACCTTGTGGAAACAGATTACTTTGGCCTCCAGTTCCTCGACTCTGCCCAGGTTGCGGTAGGTTATTGCTTTGATTCATTTCAGAACAGATTCCTAAAGAAACTTTTTTTCTTTCTTTCAGCACTGGCTGGATCATGCCAAACCCATAAAAAAGCAGATGAAAAGTAAGTAAGCAGAATTTAGCTCACTCATTTATACATCTTCAACCTTCCATCTCCAAATGTTTAGTTGGACCTGCTTATGCTTTACACTTTCGAGTTAAATACTATTCTTCAGAACCAAACAACCTTCGTGAGGAGTTTACAAGGTAGGCCACGATGCAGAACAAGCTCCCGCCCAACCCTCTGTTGACTTTTGTATATGTTTGTCAGGTACCTGTTTGTTTTACAACTCAGGCATGACATTCTTTCTGGAAAGTAAGTATGTTTTTGTTCTAACTCTTAACCCATTTCGAATTAATTTCATTTTATTTTTTTCAAGATTGAAATGCCCTTATGAAACAGCTGTGGAATTAGCTGCTCTCTGTCTACAAGGTACATTAATCTTTAGTAGTAATTAGCATTTTTCCTATTTTCCTCCCTTTTATGAAACTTACAGCGGAGCTTGGGGAGTGCGAGCTTCCAGAACACACACCAGAGCTTGTGTCTGAGTTTCGGTTCATTCCAAATCAGACAGAAGCAATGGAATTTGATATCTTCCAGAGATGGAAAGAGTGCAGGTACCTTGATGCAACCGTCTAGCATTCTGATGAGTTTACATGTATTTCCATTGGTTTTTCTAAGGGGAAAGAGCCCTGCCCAGGCGGAACTCTCCTATCTGAATAAAGCGAAGTGGCTGGAAATGTATGGGGTAGACATGCACGTTGTCAGGGTAAGAACTGTGTGCGTTTAAGTAATTTGGTTCCTCTACCGATTGTCACTTCGTTTGTTTGTAGGGAAGAGATGGCTGTGAATATTCTCTTGGACTGACCCCGACAGGCATATTAATCTTTGAAGGAGCTAACAAAATAGGCTTATTCTTTTGGTAATTTAGTTTTGTCTAATATTAAAAATGTCTTGTGCTTTTAAAATGCTTTCTGTCTGACTAGGCCTAAAATTACCAAAATGGATTTTAAAAAGAGCAAATTGACACTCGTGGTGGTCGAGGATGATGATCAGGTAGGCCTGGCTCCCATTTCTTCCCCCTTGCTCCCACTCGAGGCCCTTGTGCTTCCTCTTTAAGGGACGTGAGCAAGAGCACACGTTTGTGTTCCGGTTAGACAGTGCCAGGACCTGCAAACACCTTTGGAAGTGTGCAGTTGAGCACCACGCATTCTTCCGACTGCGGACGCCAGGAAACAGCAAATCCAATAGATCCGACTTTATCAGGCTGGGCTCTCGCTTCAGATTCAGGTAGGGAGCCATTTCTGCAACACGGATCACGTTGATAACACACGAGAAAATATTTACTTCCCAGTGGGCGGACAGAATATCAAGCTACACATGGCTCCAGGTTACGAAGAACCAGCACCTTTGAGAGGAAGCCTAGTAAACGTTATCCATCCCGGAGACATTCAACGTTCAAAGGTTGTGTGTTTTTCATTCTTTCTTGGAATTTTAGATGTCATAACTTTCTGTTTTTCCTTTATAGCAAGCAACCCAGTGATAGCAGCCCAGCTCTGGTGAGTGTCCTTGAGCTCTAGAGCACAGCTCTTTTTTCTGTTTTTTGTTTGTTTGTTTGTTTAGCTCTAAAACAAATCCAGAAGTCCATAATTACCAGGTAAGATACTGCTTTTAAAGGTTTTCTTTAAATCAAATAATCAAGTTTGGTGTTTTATTTCTAGCCTCAATATCATCCTAATATCCATCCCAGCCAGCCCCGGTGGCATCCTCACTCTCCAAATGTCAGGTAAGTGCTGGTGCTTCCAGAGCTGCACCTTCTTTCTAAATCCTGACTGTGTCACCCTCCACAGCTACCCGCTCCCTTCCCCAGTGCTTAGCAGCTCGGACCGGTTGCCTTTTGGCATTGAGGAGAATGGGGGCACACCGTTCCTCACCGCAGCTTCAGGAAGGCATCACCACCAGCACCAGCATCAGCATCAGCACCAGCACCACTCAAACTACAGCCTCTCACTGACCCTGGAGAACAAAGAGGGGCCTCTGAGGTCCCCAAACTCCAGCAGCAAGTCCCTTACAAGTGAGTAGGGGTGGAGGGGGCAAGGCAGGAGATTCCTTATTTATTTCTCCTGGCTGCTTTGTAGAACTGAGTCCAGGAACACCTGCCTTGTTCAGTGAAGCCGCTGCCCATCTAAAGAAGCTGGAACTGGAAACTGTGAAGGCTGCTGGACCCTGGCCTCCTCTGCACATCAACATAAACAAGGTGCCAAGGGCCGGGGCTCTGCCATGACCATGCAATCTGCTGTTTGTATTTTGGTTTGTCTCAGGCTGAAGAAAAGAAAGTCTCGGAGAAAACTCTTCAGACTCCACTTTTGCCTTCCCCTGTTGCGGATCATGTGAAGTGTAACATTCTGAAAGCCCAGTTGGAAAATGCTTCCCGAGTGAACATCCAGGTGCGCAGAATGCATACATTCCTTTGATTTCAGTTTTGACTAACCTGAATGCTTTCTTTAACAGGGTGGAAAGGAGGAATCACCGTTTGTAAATATCAATAAGAAATCCAGTCTTCAGGACGCTAGTGTAAGGTCTGTTGCTCCTTGTCTGAATGGGGAAATGATGGTATTGTTCTGTTTTTCGGTGTGTCTCTAGAAGTCCTATTCCTATTCGTGTGGAAACTGCCCAGCCAGCTGTGGAAAAGCCGGAAATCAAGCCTCCCCGAGTGAGGAAGTTAACAAGACAGTATAGTTTGTGAGTTCTGTACTGCAACTTTTTCAATTAAAATTGTAATGAGCAGAGCTTCATGTGCTTTTAGTAACCGCAGTGATGAAGACGACCTCCCTCCAGACCTGGCCGAGGCAGTGGGAGTGACCACATCTACAACCACAAACACCACAACGGCCGCCACACAAGTCTCCGTGCCGCTGCCGTCCCCCAAGGTCCAGAATGTCAGCTCGCCTCACAAGTCAGAAGGCAAAGGCCTGCTGTCCCCTGGGGCCAAGGTATTGGGGGGTGGAAAGCCCTGGCGAGCAGCCTCTAACCAGGGGTGTTTGTCTGTCTCCCTAGAGCCCCTCTGACCGAGGAGGTGCCTTTACCCTGGAGCCGGGTGATCTTCTGATGGATTTCACAGAAGCCACTCCTCTGGTAAACTTCCTATTTTGCTAAAACCAGAAAAGCTGTTGCTTCCGACGATCCATCTGGTCTGAAGCACTGGCTCAAGGCCACACCCCAGCTTTCCAGGCCCCTCGCACCTCCTGCCATCTTCCATCCTCTGCATACAGGTCTCCCCTTAGGGATGGCAGCCCTTGTGGGACTCCTGCAGGTGAGAAACCCTTTTCAGGGAACAAGTAAAGGCTCCTCCCCTTCTCTCCTCTCCTCGTGAGCAGGCAGAGCCCGCCAGCAACCCCCACTGTGCCCACTCTCGCTGTTCTCCTCCACTCTCTCTCCCCATGAAGGAAGAGACCACTGGAGTTTGCATGTACCCTCCAATCAAAACGAGGCTGGTAGGTACCCTGGCAGGGAGAGGGGCCTGGCCAGGTAACCCCCTTGTCTTTCTCTCTTTTGAAGATAAAAACATTCCCGGTTGATACAATGAACCCGTTTCCTGATACTTTCACCACAGGGCCACAGTTTACTGTAAGTAGATCCAGAAAACAGATGTGCATTTTGATTGATCTCCTCTTTCCTGTTTCTTCTCCAGGCAGACTTCAGAGACAGTAAATTACAGTGCTGTCCTGGCCCGACTTCCCCGCTGATCCCAGCAGCGACCCTGAGGCCTTTGACAGAGACCGTCTCCACAGTGCAGACCATTTACACCACCCGGAAACCTGTTTCTCTGGCAGCCAGGTAGGTCAGGTCAGCAGGTTCCGACAGGTAATGTCTCACTATTTTGTCACATACTTTTTTTTAGTGCAGAGACACTCCGGCAGGAACTGGAGAGAGAGAAGATGATGAAAAGACTGTTGATGACCGAACTGTGAAATTCTCCCCTTGTCACCTGGAAGATGGCATGGTGCCTTCTGTCCGTCTTCTTTCTTCGGGCTTTGTGTGCTCACTCTAGCACAGCATACAAGTGTGTGCTCTGTTCGCCCAGGTCTCCATGGTTAGTTGAAGCCAATTTCTGGCTTGACTTTTATGGGAAAAGTTATTTTATGTCTCCTAAGCATTAGAGTTTTTCTATTACTCTATGTAGTTGAGACAGGATTTGATAAGTCTAGGAAAAGAAAGATGGGAAAACGGGATTCCTTTTCAGAAGTACCTGTGTGTATCTGTTAATAACCACAGGGGTTAATATGATGTAGGATCTTTTACTATCAATTTCAACCATTTGATTTTGTATGATTGAAACTTGCACCGAGCTTTGACTGTTTGTTAAAGAGTCATTTTTAATGAAAGAATAATTCTTTATTGCTGGTTTTTCATTTACACTGATAAATACACAGATCTTATAAAGTCTTTAACATTCATTTGTATTCAGATGTGAGTAGAAGAACTAAAAAAAGAAAGTTACATATCACTATGACTGAAGGTACTTCAGCTTAATCTGAAATATAATTTAACTTGTGAACTCCTTGGATATGATATTATTTGGAATAAACAGAATTTATCATTGAACCCAAAGTAGGAAATGATAGCTTACATTGTCTAAAAATCCTTACAAGGTTAAGATGATTCAATATCAAGAAGATTCAGAAAATTATTTCTAAAGTTGATCGATTCATGTCGTATTGATAGAATCTTGACCAGAAGAAATTTTGCTCTTTTTATATAGTTTCAAGAAATGTGTTTTTAAATTTTTATTAATGCACTTGAACAACTTTGCAGGAATAAAGCAACCCCCTAACCACAAAATATCCCTCTAAATTAGTTCCCTAGCTTTCTCAATGAATACACACATATTTTTACATAGCTATGATCGTTGTGTACATTCTCCTTTGTTTTACTTCTCGGCCTAACACTTGTCTCCTCTTGTCAACACAGATTCTACTCTCACCAATTTAAATGTCTTTATATCCATGTAACATGGGTAACCTCACTTCACCCCATTATTAGATATTTGAGTTATATCTAATTTTTCACTCTTATAAATAGTGCTGCTATGAATGTCTGTAAAAAAAAAAAACTGCTCCTTCTTTTGGATTATTCCCTTAGGAATATCTCCAAAGAGGGATTACAAGGTCAAAGAGCATGAAGTATTTTATAGCTCTTGTTTTATATTGCCAGATTGCTTTCTAGAAAGATCCAATCTTTGGGTTGGAAGGACCTTAAAGGTCATCTAGTTTAGCCTCCCCACCCCCTCTGAATGCTTGAATCCCCTCGACAATTTATGATGCCACCAGCAATGTATAAGCATTTCTGTTTACCAATAGCTCTGCCAGTATTGGGTTTTGCCATTTTTATTTATTTTTGCTAGTTTAATAGGTATGTATAGTTGTTCTTGAAGAGTTGTTTTATTTCATTAATTGCTAGCAAGGCTGAGCACTTTTCCATGTGATGATTTACTAGTTGTATTTCCTTGTGTGTAAAATGTTCATTCATTTCTTATGACCACTTGTTAAGAGGAACTGATCTCATATATTTGTATCAGAACTGTATTTTTATGTTATATTGTATAGTTTGCTCTCCTGCCCCTCTCCTTAAAACTGAATGGTGCCAATAATTTGATACTAATGACTACAAAAAAAGGTAATGCCTCATTTACTAGTATTGTTGTAAAATGAGGAATGTATGTGAATATTCAGATAACCGAGGATTAACCCTTTAAGTGCTGAATCTTTAAAATTTTAATATATTTTTTTTTGAGGGAAATCTTTCTAAAATGTATTACGCACTTCCCTGCCTTAGTAAACAGAGTATACTGGAGAGTATTTAACCTTTTCTTGATGAGTCATGGTCATGATTATAAACATCAGCCCCTTTTATACCTTGGTACGGTGCAGTGATATCATTAAGAGCTATCAATATGTGTAGGGCTTGGCTTGGCCTTTTATAGGATATTATGCTGTTCTCACTGATGGTTTTTTACTGCTCTCTGCTCTGTCAGTGGAGCTATCCGGGGCAATTGTAGCGTTTGGGTCCTTTTACCCCTATGTCCCCCGGCTATACTTTTAAAACAGCTTTAGCTGTTCTTTATCTTGTGCACATGATACAAAATATGTTCCCGTACAATATGGGGCTGTCACTTCTTGCCAACCCAGCACCCTCTTCCTCTTCTAACCTGCTTTCTGAGGCTTCTGCTCTTCACCTCCTGCTCGCTGATGGAAACCTCCAGGGCAAAGCTGAAGGTTTCTTGGGGAAGCCAGGAAAGCCAGTATTTCCTATGTGTCAGATCTGCTTGGCTTCCAAGAAGGGATGCATGGGCTTTTTGGCCAGTGTTTCCAGGAGGCTCTGGGCTTCCTGCTTCTTCCCCGCTTCCCCCAGAGTTCACAGATGTTGAAGTTTCTGAAGGTTGACGTCACTGGAAGTCTGACCACAAACAAGTTGGCTGTTACTGTATTTGAAACCCAGTACCTTTGGCAGCTCACCTCTAACCAGTAAAATAAGAGGATTCCATGGTTTCAGCAGTTGTCCTGGTTATTTGCCTATTTAAGTG